CGCTCTGCCCAGAGACCCGATCCACCCAAGGCCAGGCGGTCTGGGGTCACGTCTGTGTCCAGCGTCCGGCGGGCGCTGCCGTGCCGCTCTCCCATTGGCTGGAAGTTCCCTCGCGGGCCGGCGCGGCTCCTGCTCGCCACGCCAGCCCATCGGGCTACGGACCGCCCAGGGGGGCGGGGCTTGGGAGTTGGGGCGGGGCCCGGGTGAGGGGCGGGGCCTCGGGGCGTCGCGGACGTCCTGGCGGCCTACTGCGTGGGAGGGAGTCCTGGGCCGCGCCCCGCGAGGCCGGGCCCAGGCCGGGCCAATCCCGGGCCACTGGGCGGGCGACCGTGGGGCCTGGCCGGCCCGCCGGAGAGCCTGGGGGTTGGGGACGATGGGCTAGTTCCTGGTGCGTCACGGGGGAGTTCCTTAAAGGGGAAGCGAGCCGGGCTACGGGGCGAGCGCGGGGTGCGGTGGTCGGCGGGGAGGCCCCCGCGCTTTAAAATAATGCCCGCGGCGCCCGCGCGACCATGCAATGGCGAGCGCTCGTCCTGGGGCTGGTGCTCCTCCGGCTTGGCCTCCATGGAGTATTGTGGCTCGTCTTCGGGCTGGGGCCCAGCATGGGCTTCTACCAGCGCTTTCCGCTCAGCTTCGGCTTCCAGCGTCTGAGGAGCCCCGACGGCCCCGCGTCGCCCACCTCGGGGCCCGTGGGCCGGCCTGGGGGGGTATCCGGGCCGTCGTGGCTGCAGCCGCCGGGGACCGGGGCAGCGCAGAGCCCGCGCAAGGCTCCGCGGCGTCCTGGGCCGGGGATGTGCGGCCCAGCCAACTGGGGCTACGTGCTGGGCGGCCGGGGCCGCGGCCCGGACGAGTACGAGAAGCGCTACAGCGGCGCCTTCCCTCCGCAGCTGCGTGCCCAGATGCGCGACCTGGCACGGGGCATGTTCGTCTTTGGCTACGACAACTACATGGCTCACGCCTTCCCCCAGGACGAGCTCAACCCCATCCACTGCCGCGGCCGTGGGCCCGACCGCGGGGACCCGTGAGTAGCCCCCGCCGCCCGGGGCCGCGCGCCCACGCGCTTCCTTCCGCCCTCCGCGCCGGGGTGCAGCCCTCTGTCCTCCGGGGCCCCCGAGGGCGCCAGGGCCGTTAGGGTCCCGGGCAGCGCTCCCGCGCCCTGTCCCGTGTGAGTCCCTGTGAAGACCCCCGAGCTTGAGGGTGCGGGGTGGGCCGGTGGCCTTCCTCTCCTGATTCTCCCGGAATCTCCAAACTTCAGAACTGCTGTCCAGCTCAGTGTCTTACGCGTGAGGATACTGAGGTCCAGGACCAGAAGGGACAGTGGCAGTGCCAAGGGCTGGCTTGGAGGGCTTTCCACTTCCATCCGACCCCTTCCTCCGGATGAGCATAAACTCTAAATGAAATCTCCATCATGCCCCCCGTGTAAACGCAGCCTCAGAACAAGCCTTTACCTCGCACCCCCACCTCTATCACATTGCCACACCCACGTCTTTTCTATGTAAAAAGCCTATAGTTGACTTCTCCAAAGCCGTCCATTGAGTTTGAGGCAGAACGGGGTTACAGCCTCTCCTTCACAGGGGCTGCTTCTTAGGCTGAGGATAGTTAGGTGGTGGGGAGGGAAGCTATGTGGCCCACTTTTGGGGTCCAGATACTTGAGGTGAAATTCACTGGATGCCAGATTGACTGTCAACGTCATCGCCCTGTACGATCTGTCTATAAATCCCCCGCCTCTGGTGGCGTGGTTGTCCGGGAAGGTCAGGCAGTCTTCCCTGTTCACCAGCCTTGTTTGCAAAGGCTGAGCTCCAAGGGTCACCACTGTTGACATCAAAGTCCAAGAGGGCAGTACACCCAGCTAAGGACCTCTTACCTGTAGGGAAGGAATGTGCATTGCCATAGACCCTGTTAGTCCAAATAGTTGACTCCCCTCCCCTGGATGGGAGTGGAGGAGTTGGTTTGCTCAGTGTCTTGGCACCGTCTGGGGCAAGCATTTTCCTTCACCTGGAGGAAAGCAGTGGAGTCCAGTCCTTAGGTTCTGATAAGGAAGCCTATAGACTAAACGGAGTTGGGTTTTTAAAATGGTGTGGTTATTTACACATTTATGTTTTAAATTGCAGTTTGAGAGCATGATTTCTACCGAAGCAAGGGGACATCCCAAGCTAAATTCAAAGGACTGAGCCTTTTCAAAATTCTAGGAAACCGATGAGTTTTTCTTGCTTAACCATAGCGTTTATACGTATAAGTGTATTTTCTATCTCAATTTTTTTGAGAAAAAATATTAAATTTTGAAAAAAAAGTATTTGGCCTTTCCAGATTTTTTGTTTGTTTTTTGAGACGGAGTCTCGCTTTGTCGCCCAGGCTGGAGTGCAGTGGCGCGATCTCCGCTCACTGCAACCTCCGCCTCTGTGGTTAAAGTGATTCTCCTGCCTCAGCCTCCCGAGTAGCTGGGACTACAGACTCGTGCCACCACGCCCGGCTAATTTTTTGTATTTTTAGTAGAGACGGGGTTTCACCGTATTAGCCAGGATGGTCTCATCTCCTGACCTCGTGATCCACCCGCCTGGGCCTCCCAAAGTGCTGGGATTACAGGCGTGAGCCACCGCTCCCGGCCATGGTCTTTCCAGATTTTAAGAAATGAATGAATTATTTGGCTCACTTAACTAGAGGGGACTTTATACCTATAAATGTATTTTCTTTCTTAGTTTTTTTTTTGGGGGGGGGGATAAACTTCATTTAATTGTGGTCTTTTTTTTGTTGTCAGCCTACATCATGCTTTGATGTTTTTTCTTTTTAAATCAACATCATTAAAGTTTGAAAAATATCATAAAATCCCACCAGCTATTTTAAATTTATTTTTGCCACTAGTTCCTACCCATATGTCTATGCATGTTTTACATAGTTGCAATCATAGTATGTGTACATATTTTGGATCTTAATTTGTGCTTTTCCACTAGTGCTCTTGGTATTACAAGAAGGGAGAGAGCACTTCCAATAAGTGCCTTTATTCCTGCTCACAGACTGTTTCTCAGATTACCTTTTATCAGGTGGACTGAAGTTGAAAACAGTTTAACGGGGAATTGTGATAACACTTTCATTTGAGAATATGACGGTTTGGAGAGTGAGTTGATGACATTTTAATGTTTTTCTTAATGAACCTTAAAAGCGCTTCTGGAGAACCTTAAGAATCCCTTCCCAGCAAAGTGAGGTGGTGGTTGATTTAACTTGCTGGTCTTTGTGGTATCATGTGTGCTGTTGGCCTTTATTTCAGGATGAAGGCTGCCGATGAGTGTTTTGGTTTGGTTATGCATTGGTTTGGTTATGCGTAAGTTAAGGTCAGGTTGCTTTGAGACAGATGTGTTATTGGAAAGAGGGTTTTAGAAGTATTGAGGAGGTGGGGATGGCATTAGGGAAGGGTTGTGCCCTGAGCTGGGTAGGCCCGTTGGTTGGTAAACCTTTGTTGTCTTTGAGGAGGCCAAAGAAGCCTTGCATGGACGCCTCACACTTGCCACTTACAAACAGTGGAAAACTTAATTTTTTGTACTCTCCTTCCTTTAACTCCTCTCAGGCTTTGCTTTTTTTTAAATATTTTTTAAAAAAATTTATTTTTAATTTTTGAGGATACACAGTAGGTGTATATATTTATAGGGTACATGAGATATTTTGGCACAGGCATGCAATTTGTAATAATCACATCATGGAAAATTGGGTATCCAACCCCTCAAGCATTTTTCTTTTGTGTTACAAACAATCCAATTATACTTTTAGTTATTTTAAAATGTACAGTTAAATTATTATTGACTGTAGTCCTCCTGTTATGCTATCGAATACTAGGCCTTGAGGAAAGTTTAAAACCAGAGTATTGTCATGCTGGCTTTGAAACAGGAGGGTACTTCACATCCCCAAACTAAATAATCTGTAATAAAAATTTTTCATATTTTTTGTTTGTTTGTTTAATTGACAGGGTATTGTTCTGTCACCCAGGCTGGAGTGCAGTGGCATAATCATTGCTCACTGCAGCCTTGAACTCCTGGGCTCAAGCAGTCCTCCTGCCTCAGCCTCCCGAATAGCTGGGACTAGAGGTGTGCCCCACCATGCTCGGCTAATTTTTTTTTTTTTTAATTTTTCTGTAGAAGTGGGGTCTTACTTTGTTGCCCAGGATGGTCTCAAACCCCTGGCCTCAAGCAGTCTTCCCGCCTTGGCCTCCCAAAGTGCTGAGATTATAGGTGTGAGCCACCAAGCCCAGCCAAAAATCTTTCAGATTTTAAAAAATCAAATGTATTCTAATGACTCATTTAACAAGAGTGAATTTGCCATTAGAGTATTATATAAAAAGTACACATAGAAAATTTCGGTGCTAAACACTCTTACCGTTTCTCTGTAGTCATATATGCTCCAAACTTATCTTGCCTCAAGTACATGTGACTTGTTCTTGGGGAGGTATCAGGTAAGGAGTTAACATGAAGTGAATAAAACCTGAACACTCTAAAAAGAGCAGATCTGTCTAAGATAACTATGCAAAGTCAGTTCTCACATCCTTAATTTGGGTTGGAGGATCCAAATTTAAAGTTTCTTTGAGTAAATGTGGATATTATATTTTTGTAATCCTGTGAATGGTTAACTGTAGTTCTGGCTTTTGGGCATGTGACCATTCTCAATTTCTTCTCAACTGTATTGCTATTAAAACAACAAAACAAATCTCAAATTAAGCCAAACAAATATTGGCCCCTCAAATGCTTAGGTACTACTAGCTCAAGATGGCCTCCTCTGCATTCCTCTTTCTTTGGAAAGTCCTGCCCTCTTTCAGAGTCAGGCTCCTCTTGTTTCCGTGACACCATCTAACTGTTTGAAGATGATTTTCCTTTATTTGCTCAGTTCTTCTTTTGATTCCTTTCCTTTGAGCTGCGATTCTACATTTTAACCTTATTTGAGGATTGAGTACTGTTGTGTATTCACCTGCATTTCCCTTTGTCTTGTCTCTCCAGATTATCAATCCCTTGAACGCAGGGACTGTTTCTTATGTTATCTCTGTGCCTACACCACACCAGGTAGATTTCTGAACAGCTGTTACAGGTTAAGTATACATGGGAATTTAAATTTAAAAATCTTTTTGTTGAATTTTAATTTTCTTTTTCAGTTCAAATCTGAACATCAATGATGTACTAGGGAACTACTCATTGACTCTTGTTGATGCATTGGATACACTTGCAGTAAGTGTTCACCTTTTTTTAAAAAAATGAATTGCTGTAATGACCTGTGTTCCTCTTTTTAAAGATAATGGGAAATTCATCCGAGTTCCAGAAAGCCGTCAAGTTAGTGATCAACACAGTTTCATTTGACAAAGATTCCACCGTCCAAGTCTTTGAGGCCACGATAAGGTAAAATAATGAATATTCATAAAATGAATTGGTTGTATTATCTTTTTGTTCTTCCTGTCATTAGGGTCCTGGGAAGCCTCCTTTCTGCTCACAGAATAATAACTGACTCCAAGCAGCCCTTTGGTGACATGACAATTAAGGACTATGATAATGAGTTGTTATACATGGCCCATGACCTGGCGGTGCGGCTCCTCCCTGCTTTTGAAAACACCAAGACAGGGATTCCATATCCTCGGGTGGGTAGACTGGTTTGACCCTTTGTGTTTGATTGTCACAGTCTTTGTCTGTTCCCATCCCCAGGTGAATCTAAAGACAGGAGTTCCTCCTGACACCAATAATGAGACATGCACAGCGGGAGCCGGTTCCCTCCTGGTGGAATTTGGGATTCTGAGTCGACTCCTGGGGGACTCCACATTTGAGTGGGTGGCCAGACGAGCAGTGAAAGCCCTTTGGAACCTCCGGAGCAATGATACAGGATTACTAGGTGTGGCACCTTTCCTCGCCATTGGGACTGCATGGGACCTCAAGTGCCTTGTTTATTTTTGCAGGCAATGTCGTGAACATTCAGACGGGCCACTGGGTTGGAAAGCAGAGTGGCCTGGGTGCCGGGCTGGACTCCTTCTATGAATACCTCTTGAAATCTTACATTCTCTTTGGAGAAAAAGAAGACCTAGAAATGTTTAATGCTGCATATCAGAGTATTCAGAACTACTTAAGAAGAGGGTATGTCTCCCTAACATCTCCTCTGTTGCCTTTTCACCACTGAATGTGCTGCTTGGGTTTGCAGGCGGGAAGCCTGCAATGAAGGAGAAGGAGACCCTCCACTCTATGTCAACGTGAACATGTTCAGTGGGCAGCTGATGAACACCTGGATTGACTCTCTGCAGGCCTTTTTCCCTGGACTGCAGGTATTTTGCCATCAGATTTCCTAAGAATAACCTCTCAGCCTGATGACCTGTGTCCTCTCCTTAGGTGCTGATAGGAGATGTGGAAGATGCCATCTGCCTTCATGCCTTCTACTATGCCATATGGAAACGATATGGTGCCCTCCCTGAGAGATATAACTGGCAGCTGCAGGCCCCTGACGTTCTCTTCTACCCACTGAGACCAGAGTTAGTGGAATCCACATATCTCCTCTACCAGGTACTAGAGTTGTGTTTTTTTTTTTTTCCTTTTGCTGGATCACATTCTCTCGTGTTCTCTCTAGGCAACCAAGAATCCCTTCTACCTCCATGTAGGAATGGATATTCTGCAGAGTCTGGAAAAGTACACAAAAGTCAAGTCAGTTTTCTAAGTTCCTACCTTTTTCTGTCGAGGCAGGACTGACCAGATGATTGTTTTGTAGGTGTGGGTACGCCACGCTGCATCACGTCATTGACAAGTCCACAGAAGACCGGATGGAGAGCTTCTTTCTCAGTGAGACCTGTAAATATTTGTATCTGGTATGTGTGTTGCAAGATGAACCCAGGAATATATTGGTTGTATCTTTTTCTCCGTTCCCTCTAGCTGTTTGATGAAGACAATCCAGTACACAAGTCTGGAACCAGATACATGTTCACAACAGAGGGACACATTGTATCTGTGGATGAGCATCTTCGGGAATTGCCATGGAAGGAATTCTTCTCTGAAGAGGGAGGGCAGGACCAAGGGGGAAAGTCTGTGCACAGGCCGAAACCTCATGAGTTAAAAGTCATCAACTCCAGCTCCAACGTGAGTTGCTTTTTCCAGGGGTGATTTGCATATTTTTAATTTTCCCTCGTTTTTGTCTTTCTAGTGCAATCGTGTACCTGATGAGAGGAGGTACTCCCTGCCCTTAAAGAGCATCTACATGCGACAGATTGACCAGATGGTTGGTTTGATTTGATCTGCTCTCTGTGAGGCCTCATCTTGAACCAGACCTTAACGACCAAACCCAGACCATGCCAAAGTCCAGTCTGAAATGAAAGGGGACAGAAGTCTTGCTGTCCATGGTGGTGTAGGAATTTCTGTGCAACACCTCACCACGTCTGGTTAATCCTTGCACACTTCAGTGTTTCTCTCCTGTTCAATAAAATGCCCTGTTAAGGATATAATTTGAAGTGAGAAGATACATGGAAATTGCCCTCTTATGACATGTTGATGTTATAAGCACAATAGATGGGGCATCTTTGGATTGATGTTCACAGCTTTATACTTCAGAACCTAAGTCTCTTCACTTTGCTGGCACCTGCTATACTGGAGTATTGCTATGTCTTTAAAAAATTTTTTTTATTATATTTTATTTTTTTGAGACAGGGTCTTGATATTTTTTTGGGACAGGGTTACCTGGGCTCAAGTGATCCTTCTGCCTCAGCCTCCCGAGTAGCTGGGATTACAGGTGAGCACCACTGTACCTGGCTAGCTACTTCTTTGTTAGAGGATTGAGAATGAAATTTCTGCAAAAGGGCCCATGGTTCATTTGGTATCCCTATTTAATTGCATTGAAAATGTCATCCTTTCTGTTGTTAGATAATTGGGGTCTTCCCCTGATATCCAACCGTGATTTTGGATCACATGGGAGAAAAAGTCATCCAGTTTTTCATGTTTGCCTCAAGTAATCTTTACAGTGTTACAAATTATTTGCTTAAGAAGAATGGTCTTAACCAGAATTCTTAACAGATAGTCTCTTAGGTTATTATGTTATGGTCTAAGAGGTTAACTGACATCTTTTGGGTGGTATTTTGCATTTTGAATATGAACTTACCTGAGGAACTCCCATAGTTCCAGAATCAGGTGCCTTTTAGGGAGAGAACAATACCTAAGATTGTCTGAGCTTCCATCTTTCTCATATTTCCTAAGCAAGGATTCTCACTTCTGACCATATTTGGGTTAGAGTTCTGTTTTGTTTCTGTTTTCTGTGTCTAGTGCCAATTAGCTAAATCAGGGAGAAAGAAATGATCACATGACTTTTAGCATCCTTGAGCCATTTCTCTGTGTAATACAGGCTTTAGATTAGTGCCTTATATTGGTTTTGGTTTGGGGCACTGGATGTCGCAGCTACTGCTATGGTTTCAGGAGGCCTGTTTAGCCACATGGTGAGACCGTGGTGAAAGGGGGATGGAAATTGCTTGGCCAGTCTTTGCCTTTCATCCTGTAAAAGTAAGCATGTAGAAGGAGGAAGTTGTGCTAAAATGCCTTTGTTTTTTTGTTATTATTTTCTTAGCCAGAACATCTCTCTTTGAACTCACACTGATACACACCTGCTACTCTTACACAGTGCAGCAGGGTTGACTCTTAGTCTGGCTTCCATGAAGCGTCATGGGTGGAAACGCATTCTAGTAAAAAAGGTAGGAAATCCCTAAAACTTCCAGCCTCACATAGCACGGTTCTCACCTGTCACTGTTTTCCCACCTCTAAGGATTTCATGTACATCTTTTCAAAGCTAGAAATAAGCACTGTCTAAGTTTATGTTGCATTTTTAGTCAAAAGGGAGAAATCTTATTCCTTCTTGAAAATTTTAAGTGTTATGGTTTTATATAGTTCAGTTCTTTGAGATTTTTGAAAAGAGTATTTTCAGTAATAAACGTGCCATCTCTATCTCTTAAACATTTATTACAACAATTGTTTTAAAATAGAAAAAATAAAATGCTTCTATTTTACCTTTTTTCATTTCAGAAGCATTATTCTGTTTATTAACAGTGTCCCATCTACTGAATAGAAAACTTTGAGAATAATATATATATATATTTTAAATGTTTTCACTGACTCATTGAAAATGTTAATTACACACACATGCATGCATGCACACACGAGCATACTTGTACCTTTGTCTCTGGGCAAACAGGTGGGACTGTTAGTGACCCATTTGGGAAAATAGAGCATCTCAGAGAAGGAGGTGAGTTCTTCCTGCCTGTGATTTCTCTTGGCGCTCCCCTCCTCTCCCGCTCTGGCTTCTGTGGCGGCAGTGGTGGGTAAGCACTCCAGTGTTCTCTTAATGAGGCACTTTGCCTGTCACTCGAGCAAGCCTGGGTGTTCCTTCCTCCTCATGCTCCTGGAATAGGGAATAGGGATCTCATGCTTGCAAACTACACAATGCTGCAGGTGCTTCCCAGGGGCCACAGGCTGTCAGGAAACGTGTTTTATGTTAAGTCACAAACCCACTTGACTTCTGGGTACTGGAATTAATACCAGTGGGTGAGACTGAGGGTGAGTGAGTTAGTACATATTAATCCTGGTTGTTGAGCTTCCAGACTACCCCGTCCAAAGTTTGATGCTATGTAGTCAGTGGTTTGTGGGGCTGGATGCCAGAAGGTTCTTTGAGCCAGTTTCAAAGGTTACTTGTTTTTTTTTTTTTTTTTTAAAGTCAGAATGTTAACAGCTGTGATATATCCTGCAGGGCTTTTGCAGTTTCTTCTGTTCTGTGTTCTGAAATACTGGGTAGAGAATGGCTGAGGAGGAGATTACCAGAGAAGTTGCTTTGCTCAGTGCTTTGCCCCAGGATTGCCTCAAATCTGAGTGGACTTCATCCTTTGCGGCGGCTCTGAGCCTGGCCCATCTTCCTATTCCCACGTGTAGCTAGTGTCTAGTGTCAGCTTTGCTCAGTGTGGTGGAAACATTTTGCAGAACTGTTGTAGAAAGCTGCCTTATAGTTGGCTTGACAAAGCATAATTCTCTCATAACAAACTTTCAAATCATTACAGTAGCTTAGCTACTTTAGTTGATGTGACCGAGGAATCCCTTCTAGAATCATAGGTGGCAAGGGAGGGTTTGCTAGCTCTCCATTTGCACTGGCCATTGTGAAAAACCAGCTTCTGTATTCAAATCTTTCCTTCATTTTTTTAAATTTTTTTTTTGGCAGCGCTTGTGCTGGAACTTACTCATTGTAACTGAATCCTCAGGGCTTTTCTTGTTTTAGATCATGGACTGTGCACGTGACACTTAAATAATTTTCTATGTATTTAAAGAAAAATGCACCAGGATGGTGTCTGTGCACGTGACTATTAGAGGAGCGTCTGTAGAAGTACCTGGTTTGGTCAGTGCAGTTGTGCAATCTGAGGGCCTTGTTTCCTCCTCCCCTTTCCCCTTCTCCCCACCAAAGGAAAATATCCCTCTTAATGATTTCGTAGTTCAGTTTACTGAATGATTACCACCTGTAATTCCTCTTTGGATTGTGTAGACTCAACATGAGACATTCCTTTCTGCTTTCTGGAGGGCACCAGGGGCCTTTCTCTTTGATAAATTTTTTTTGTCTGTTGACAAAAACAAAAATCTTTTTTCAAATGTAGTGCTGGTGAAAAGGTAGGGCTGAGTGATTACCTTAGCCACAGGGTGGCTGAGCAGGAACTTTAGAAGAAAATCCTGAGCTTTCCTGTCCATTCCCAGCATCCAGCTCCTATTCTAGTGCCTCTTCCCTGCAGGGCAGGGACCCCTTGGGAAATCGAGGAGGTGGGACGGGCTGGGCCCTGTGTCCCAGGTTTCACAGGGCTCAGGGTTATGCTCCCGCTTGAATCTGGACGTGAATCTGGTAAAAATATCAAGTACCTGTGGAACTCCCTGATTCTATACCCTCTTCCTTCTTTCTGCAAGGCAGAGGAATAATATTTTTAAAGGTTATTTTGTTTTAGTTTTAAATAGCAAAACACAAGCTGCATTTTTATTTATTTTGCATAAGAAAGGTAAATCTTTTTACAAAAAAAAGTATAGAGTTGGAAACTCTGGGAAAACTTACGGAAATACACAAATGCTTCTCTGTAATGTGCAATATGCTTTGCAACTGTAGATGATATTTTATGTTTAATCTGTAAATAAGAAATGTATTTAAATTAAAAGGGATCTTTTTGTAAAAGGACCAAATGTTCTTTTATAAATGTAATAAGGAATATCTTGCTCTTTAAAATTTATTAGGATTTTTATGAGTAATTTTTATTAAAAGATTTCTTTTTTTGAGTTGTCATCTTGTTTCTTTTTTACATTCTCAT